CCTGTGGGGAGGGCGCAGGCACCGGGTCAGGACCTGCCTACTCCTATCGCAGGCTGGTCCTCCTCTCCTCATCCTCTTGGCCTGCCCTAGAAACGGCTGGGCTGCCGCCCCTCCGCACGGGCCCCACCCTCCTGTGCCAGCCCCACCCGCCAGCCACACATTCCTGGGGTGGCGGCCCTCCGGAGCACGCATCCTCCCCCACTTCACCAGCTTCCTCTTGCCACGCTCGCACTCCCGGAACAAGGCGAATCATTAACCAGATCCAGCATTTCCTACTCGCCTCACCTGGCTCGGAGGACACTGCCCCCTCCCCGGGCGGCGCGGAGGCGCCCGCACGCCAGGCCCCGCGGCCGCCGGCATGGGAACGCCCCACCCCGACCTGCTCAGGCCGCAGAGGCGCTCGGGGTCGCAACCCAGACCTCGACCCTGCAGATGGAGCAGACTCCGGGTCTGAGCAGCCCCCGCCAGCCCGGGGAGCCCCGCCGCTGCCGCCTAATCGCTGCGCTCGCCCCGAAAGTCCCGGTCCCCGCCGCGGGCACCGAAGCCCGCGCCGCGACCCCAGCCTGGCGGGAGCCAGGGCGTCCCCGTTCCGCAGGGCGGGCGCAGGTGCGGCGCCGCCCCCGCTCTCCGTCCGGGCATCGCGGAAAACTCTCCCCAGTTGGAGTCGGCGTCCGGCCGGCTCGAGGCGCGCCCCGCGCTCCCAAGTACCGGGGACCCGGCGCGGCTCACCTGGGCGCTCGCCAGCCTGGAGACCCGCTCCGGCGCCGCCGCAACCTGCCGCCCCCAGCGCCGCGGCGCACCCGGGCCCCGCGCCCCCATTGGCCCGCGGTCCGCACGCCCCGCCCCTAGCACCCCTATTGGCTGCTCAGCGCGGGCGTTCCGCCCCCTCCCCGCGCCCATTGGCTGCCTCTGTCACGCCCCTCCCCGACCCATTGGCTCGTCGCCGCGCCCCGCCCCCCCCGAGACTACAGGTGTGGGCGGGTCGGAGGGGGGCGCCGAGCCGCAGTCCCCGCCCCCACCTCCCGCCTACCGCGAAAAACGCGGAAATGCGGTGGCTGCGGCCCGCGGGCAGGCGTCGGGGTAGGTGTCTGGCCCCGCTCCTGGGCCGACTTCCTCAGCAGCCTTCTAGTGTGGCGGGTTCCCGCCCAGGAAGGGTCTCTGGCTTGAGATCCCGCAACCCCCGCCTGCGTCCAGGGGCAGCGGGGCCAGCCCCTCCCCTCGCTTCCCGGGCCAGCCTTTGGGGCCTACCGCAGCTGCAGTAGTCTGGACGCGCAGGGGTCGCGGGGTCGCAGGGTCACCAGTCCCGGCGAGGGAGGTGGAGCCCTGCGGAGCTGGCGGGCGCAGAGTCCTGGTGCGGGAGGTGCCCGCTCAGAAGGCCCGGACTCTAGCTGAGGCTCTTCTCCGACACCTTCCTGCCCCTTTTGGACCCAGTGCCAGGCCATGCACACAGTGAAGCTGGCTGGAAGCCGCTCCTTCACCCCCTACCCTACTGTCCCGCCCAGGGCCCCGCAGCCTCGCGGTCAGCTGTGTGGGCCATTGATTGTTCTGCCCAGCTCAGAAAGAGTTGTGGGCGTGGGCCTCCTGCCCGCCTGTCTCCTGTGCTCCCCCAGGGAGCCCTTACATAGCCGAAAGTTGCAGAGATGAAGGGTGAAAGCTGGAATGATTGGGTTTTAATGGGTCAGGTCTGGGACCTGGCTTTTCTCCTGGAGCAGAGGGAATACTTGTCATGGTAATGGGGTAGCCCAGAGGGTGTGGACACGGCTGGGAAAAGTGAGGCTTCAGTTTGGGGGTCAGGTAGGTGAGTGCCTGTCACTGAGGTCAAAGGAGCTGTGGGCTGGGCCTGGCGGTGGAGGCGGGTGCCTGTAGTTTCAGCAAGTCAGGAGGCGGAAGTGGGAGGATCACCTGAGCCCAGGAATTCGAGGTTAACGTGCGCTGTCATCACACCGAAGCATTCCAGCCTGGACAGCGGAGCAAGACCCTGTCTCTAAAGAATTAATTATTAATTTAAAAACAGGCTGTGGGCAGGAGTGTACTATTGCCAGTTAGCGTTCAGCACAGTCCCCAGCTTGTCACTGTTACCTGTCTGCTTCCCCCACACACCCATGGCTATGCTGGGCTGGCTCACAGGCAGCAGTGCCCCCCTATTTATCCCGCTGCTGCTGCCAGGCTAGGTAGGGGATGCTGGGGCCTCCCTCAGGGTGTTGGTCACTAAGTGGTCCCCCCGCTAAGCTGAGCAGTGGCTCAGCCTCTCACACCTCCTCCAGGCTGGGCTGGCCCAGAACTCACCTAGGGGCCTGGTCTGGGGTCTCCCTGGAGGCTCCTGGTAACAAACAGCCCCACCCCTTCTGGGTGCTGGTATCCATGGCAACGGTATACAGCCCTTCCCTCCCAGGCCTGCTTGGAGGTCGGGCCTCAGGTGAGTGCTGGGGGTAGGGCCCTGAGCTGGGGAACCGAGGAAGAGGCTCTCCTGTCCCCCACAGAGCAAGAGTCGGTCAGTGGTCACCTGGGACCTCCAGCAGGCGCACCTGCAGCCCCCGAGACTCCCACGTGCCTGCCAGACACCACGCCCCACCCCGCACCGGTGGTCTGCTCTGCCGACCCGCAGTAAGGAGGAGAGGGAGGACTGGTGAGCCTCCTGAGTAAGCAGCAGGGTCTGCTGCCGCTGCAGGTTGGCTCTTGAGTCCCTGGACCCTCGCACACTGCGGCTGCTGTGGAGACAGCGAGAACTGGAGATCCAGGCCTTGCGGTGGGCCATCCAGAATGGCGAGGACGCCCGGCTCTGCCACATCCTGGAAGAGGTGGCGGGGCTTCCGCCCAAGAGGTCTGCAGCACAGTCCCCAGCCCAACCCAACCGGTGGGGGCTGCTGAGGTCACCCCTCCTCCAGGAGCTCCCACAGTCAGGAGAAACTCCTGCAGAACCAGGTCCAGAAGCTGATCCAGGAGTTGAAGGAACAGAAGGAGCGAGCCCAGTGGGTGAGGCAGGGGCACAGGGAGTGGGCAGGGTCTGCAGAAGACACCCCCCCACCACCAACCACAGGCCCTCTCGGAGCAGGAGAAGGAGCACCTGGAGGAGCGGCTGCTGCAGACCACCCGCACGCTCCAGGAGATGGAGGCCGAGCTGCAGAACTTGCAGAAGTCCTGCCTCCTGCAGCTGGCCCGCTCCTCGTGGGTGGGCCGCATGCTACGATCCCAGACTGGCAGTGTGGAGGTGAGCCTGTCCCCCAAGCCCTCCTGCCCCAGCCTGCCCACTGGCTTCCGGTCCCCTCTTGCAGGTAGTGACGGCAGAGACTCTGATGGACCCAAGCGACCTCTCTGAAAACATTCAGGCCCCCACCGGGGAGGTGAGCTAGGCCTCCCACGTGTGTGGTCTGGTGGAGGACCATGTGCCTCTTGCTTCCTGGCCAGGGCTTTCGGCTGGAGGACGTGGATTGGAACAGCGTTGCCCGCCGGTATCCCAACCTCTTCACCAACATGGAGCCCAGCTCAAAGCAAAAGTAACTGCACAGAGCAGGGACTCCCCAGGGGCGGAGTGGCCATCAAGCAGAGCGTGGTCCACAGGCAGCCCCGGCCCTGGCCACAGCTGGACACAGGGAGCCCAGAGTCCTCTGGAAAGCATTCCGAGCGGCATCACAAGACCGTGGAGTGGGGCTCCCTGCCCTGTCTGAACACCAGCAGCTCAGGGGGCGCTGACTCCGACTCCAGCAGCTGCCGGCCGGGCCTGCCTTCCTTCGTGCAGGTGATAGGGCACCCGCCCCGGGACCACCGCGCTTCCTCCGAGCAAGCGCTGGTGCAGGCCGGCAGCTACAGCAGGGACTCAGAAGGTGCAGTGGGGCGGGTCTCCCCTGGTTACCCTGGTCCCCTCCCCAAAAGCGCTGCTCTCTCTAGATCTCCAGAAAACCCACTCACCCAGGCACGGCGAGCCGGTCCTGTCGCCCCAGCCCTGCACAGACCCGGACCACTGGAGCCCGGAACTCCTGCAGAGGTAAGGGGCGAGTGACCCAAGCCTCCGGCGCCGCATCTCCTCACAGCGTCTCCTCTCTTCCCAGCCCGACAGGCCTGAAGATCGTGGCTGTGAGCTGCCGGGAGAAGTTCGTCCGCATCTTCAACCCGTCGCAGGAGAGCACGGCCGACCTGAGCGGCATGGTGCTGAAGCAGCTGGTGCGCGGCTTCCCGGAGCGCCTGTACCGCTTCCCGCCGGGCACGCTGCTGGCCCCGCGGCACCACGTCACGGTGCGCCCCGGCCCGGGAGCCCGGCCCCGACGCGCCCCTCACCCGCCGCTCCACGCCCCTCCAGGTCTGGGGCGAGGCGACCCGCAGCGCCAAGAAGCCGCTGCGCGCGTCCTCGAGCCGGGAGCCCGTTCCCCTCCTCTCCATCCGCGGCTGCGCGACGCTGCTCCTGAGCCCCAAGGGCGAGGTCGGTGCGGGTCCCCGGTGGGGCGGCCGGGGTGGGGTGTGGGGGTGACCGACGCGCCCCGCAGGTCCTCAGTGAGCACCGGATCCCACGCCGCGAGACTCCGGCCCCGAGGGTCTTCGCCGACGGCACCGACTTGTCCATCGACCGCTTCCCGCTCCCTGAGGCCGGGCCCGGCGCCGACACCCGCAAGCCGCCGCGCCCACCTCGACCCCTGCGCAAAGGCCGGGTGCGGGAGCCCCGGGTCAGTCGCCGGAGACCAGGGTGGGGACCGCGGGTCCCCGGGATCTGGCCTCGGCCGCCGCCCTCACGACCCTCGCCCCACCAGGACGCGGGGCCTGCTGCCCCCAGTGAGCTCGGGGAAGCTCTTCCACGCGCGGGAGGGGCCTGCGCGGCCCGAGAACCCCGAGATCCCCGCGCCGCAGCACCTGCCCGCCATCCCGGGTGACCCCACCCTGCCGTCGCCTCCCGCAGAGGCCGGGCTGGGCCTGGAGGACTGTCGGCTCCAGAAAGAACACCGAGTTCGGGTGAGTGCGCGCTTGCGGGTGCGCCCCCTCCTCCCGCGCGCCTCTCAGCCCCCGCGCCCCCCAGGTGTGCCGGAAGAGCGTGGACCGTAGCTGCCCCCTGGTGGCCCTGTCGGTGCAGAACACGGCGGAGAGCAGATTCGGCTTCCGCTTCCTCAGCTGCCTGCCGGTCACCGCGGACACCTGCCGCGGCGCCTAGGGGCGGAGGAGTGGGGCCGGGACCGCGAGGGAGGGCGCGGGCGGGCGCCGGGGCTGGGCGGGCTGTGTCCGCTGCATCATTTATTGAACCAACGTGGCCTACAAAGTAAACCGCATTTCTGTACACCTGAGAGCTGGAAATGTTGGTTTGGGTTCCGGGGCG